CCGTCCCCACCCTCCTGTCTGAACTGGTCTGGAAATTCACCATGGCTGAGCCTCCCATGTCCTGGGCACCACTGACCCCCACAGCCACTGTGATGAGTGGGGTTCATGACAGCAGGCTCAGAGGTGACATTCATGTCCAAAGTCACATAAACCCTAGATGATAATCAGGAATTAAATACAAATCAGCTCACCTTCCCCAGAATCAGATTATAGATTACAATGAAACATATATATATATATTTCTCTTTATCCCCTCTATTTCTCCTTTTTAGACAGGATCTTGCTCTGTCGCCCAGGCTGGAAGGCCAAGGGGTGATCATATCTCCCTGAAGCCTCCGCCTCCCGGGCCCAAGTGATCCTCCCACCTCAGCCTCCTGAGTAGCTGGGACCACAGGCATGAGCCTCCATGCCCAGCTCACTTTTTTCTTTTCTGTAGAAACAGGGTCACAGTCTGTTTCCCAGGACTGTCTGAAGCTCCTGGCCTCAAGCCATCACCCGCCACAGCCTCCTGAAGTACTGGGATTCCAGGCATGAGCCACCACGGTAGACCCTGCATTTCTCTGTGCTCACTGCTACACGCAGCTCAGCCTGGACTACACAGCCAGGTGTCAGGTGCGTCTCTGCTGATCTGAGTCTGCCTGCAGCATGGACCTGGGTCTTCCCTGAAGCATCTCCAGGGCTGGAGAGACGACTGCCATGGTAAGGACCCCGTAACGCTGAACTGATGGACGAGCTGAAGGAGGGAGGGAGACCCCATGGGGAGGCTCTGAGAGGGAGGAGGAGCCCACGGTCACCCTCGCCTGAAAGGGGCTGACTCAGGAAGGCACCAGGTCTATTTGCGGCTGTGTCCCCGTCCTCAGTGAGATAAAGATAAATCAGGCAGACAGTGGCCCGGGGGCAGGGAGACCCCATTTCTCTCTGAAATGCCTGCAGAGAGCCTGGTGCCTGCCCCCACTTCAGCCCTGGGGAAATCAGAGCCAGGTTCCTGGGGTGGCAGTTCCTCTTCCTGTGGGCTGAGGATGAGACAACCCCATGACAAGAAGGACCCAGCCTCCGAGCGGCCACACCCTGTGTGTCTCTCTGTCCTGCCAGCACTGAGGGCTCATCCCTCTGCAGAGCGCGGGGTCACCGGGAGGAGACGCCATGACGCCCGCCCTCACAGCCCTGCTCTGCCTTGGTGAGATTTCAAGATGGGGAGGGGGAGATCCGGGGCAAATGCCTCACAGGGAACTCTCTTCCAGGGCTGAGTCTGGGCCCCAGGACCCGCGTGCAGGCAGGTGAGTCTGTCCCCAGCTGTCCCAGGTCCCTAGTCTTGGGATCCAGCCTCTGATTTCCATCTAGGGCCCTTCCCCAAACCCACCCTCTGGGCTGAGCCAGGCTCTGTGATCAGCTGGGGGAGCCCCGTGACCATCTGGTGTCAGGGGAGCCTGGAGGCCCAGGAGTACCGACTGGATAAAGAGGGAAGCCCAGAGCCCTTGGACAGAAATAACCCACTGGAACCCAAGAACAAGGCCAGATTCTCCATCCCATCCATGACAGAGCACCATGCGGGGAGATACCGCTGCCACTATTACAGCTCTGCAGGCTGGTCAGAGCCCAGCGACCCCCTGGAGCTGGTGATGACAGGTGAGAGGACACTCTGGGGTCCCAGCCCCAGGCCCATTTAACACGGTGCCTCTTTCTCTCCTAGGATTCTACAACAAACCCACCCTCTCAGCCCTGCCCAGCCCTGTGGTGGCCTCAGGGGGGAATATGACCCTCCGATGTGGCTCACAGAAGGGATATCACCATTTTGTTCTGATGAAGGAAGGAGAACACCAGCTCCCCCGGACCCTGGACTCACAGCAGCTCCACAGTGGGGGGTTCCAGGCCCTGTTCCCTGTGGGCCCCGTGAACCCCAGCCACAGGTGGAGGTTCACATGCTATTACTATTATATGAACACCCCCCAGGTGTGGTCCCACCCCAGTGACCCCCTGGAGATTCTGCCCTCAGGTGAGGGAGCCACGGCCTTGTCTAACACACTTCCCTCTCAGTCCTGGCTCCTCTTTCCCTCCAGGCGTGTCTAGGAAGCCCTCCCTCCTGACCCTGCAGGGCCCTGTCCTGGCCCCTGGGCAGAGCCTGACCCTCCAGTGTGGCTCTGATGTCGGCTACGACAGATTTGTTCTGTATAAGGAGGGGGAACGTGACTTCCTCCAGCGCCCTGGCCAGCAGCCCCAGGCTGGGCTCTCCCAGGCCAACTTCACCCTGGGCCCTGTGAGCCCCTCCCACGGGGGCCAGTACAGGTGCTATGGTGCACACAACCTCTCCTCCGAGTGGTCGGCCCCCAGCGACCCCCTGAACATCCTGATGGCAGGTGAGGAGCCCAGCGGGTTCAGTCAGGGACCCGGCAGCCCCTCACCCATCCTTCTTCTCTCCAGGACAGATCTATGACACCGTCTCCCTGTCAGCACAGCCGGGCCCCACAGTGGCCTCAGGAGAGAACGTGACCCTGCTGTGTCAGTCATGGTGGCAGTTTGACACTTTCCTTCTGACCAAAGAAGGGGCAGCCCATCCCCCACTGCGTCTGAGATCAATGTACGGAGCTCATAAGTACCAGGCTGAATTCCCCATGAGTCCTGTGACCTCAGCCCACGCGGGGACCTACAGGTGCTACGGCTCATACAGCTCCAACCCCCACCTGCTGTCTTTCCCCAGTGAGCCCCTGGAACTCATGGTCTCAGGTGAGGGCGCTGACCCCGTCCTCTCTGAGCTCCGCCCCTCACCCGCCTCCCGTGCTCCTTCCAGGACACTCTGGAGGCTCCAGCCTCCCACCCACAGGGCCGCCCTCCACACCTGGTGAGTCACTGAGGCCTCTTGGGGAGCGCGGCATCATTCCCACTCCTGACGTCCTCATGTCAAGGTCTGGGAAGATACCTGGAGGTTTTGATTGGGGTCTCGGTGGCCTTCGTCCTGCTGCTCTTCCTCCTCCTCTTCCTCCTCCTCCGACGTCAGCGTCACAGCAAACACAGGACATCTGGTGAGTAGGGAAGCGGGGGACCCATGGGTCGACCAGGGCTGAGACTCTGTCCATCTTCACCCAGACCAGAGAAAGACTGATTTCCAGCGTCCTGCAGGGGCTGCGGAGACAGAGCCCAAGGACAGGGGCCTGCTGAGGAGGTAATTCTGCCCCAAAGACCACAGACTCCCACACTGCCCCTCACACTCCCATGTCCTCCTCCAGGTCCAGCCCAGCTGCTGACGTCCAGGAAGAAAACCTCTGTAAGAGGAAGAGAGGGGACAAATGGGGGTGCCAGGAGACGAACCCCTTGCTCTGCCCCAGCAGATGCTGCCGTGAAGGACACACAGTCTGAGGACAGGGTGGAGCTGGACAGTCAGGTGAGATCCCGCCCCGTCCCAGGCACCAAAGGGGACACCCCCCACCACTGTCTCTCTCCAGCAGAGCCCACACGATGAAGACCCCCAGGCAGTGACGTATGCCCCGGTGAAACACTCCAGTCCTAGGAGAGAAATGGCCTCTCCTCCCTCCTCACTGTCTGGGGAATTCCTGGACACAAAGGACAGACAGGTGGAAGAGGACAGGCAGATGGACACTGAGGTGAGTCCTTTCCTCTCCAGGCCCCCAGGCCTCGTTCCTTACCTCTCACTCTCCCCCGCTGCAGGCTGCTGCATCTGAAGCCTCCCAGGATGTGACCTACGCCCAGCTGCACAGCTTGACCCTTAGACGGAAGGCAACTGAGCCTCCTCCATCCCAGGAAGGGGAACCTCCAGCTGAGCCCAGCATCTACGCCACTCTGGCCATCCACTAGCCCGGGGGGTACGCAGACCCCACACTCAGCAGAAGGAGACTCAGGACTGCTGAAGGCACGGGAGCTGCCCCCAGTGGACACCAGTGAACCCCAGTCAGCCTGGACCCCTAACACAGACCATGAGGAGACGCTGGGAACTTGTGGGACTCACCTGACTCAAAGATGACTAATATCGTCCCATTTTGGAAATAAAGCAACAGACTTCTCAACAATCAATGAGTTAATAACAAAAAAACAAAAAACAAAAACAGACGTAAAGGCCGGGTGTGGTACTCAGGAGGCTGAGTGGGGAGGATTCCTTGAACACAAGAAGTTAAGGCTGCTGAGGCTGCAGTGAGCTATGACTGTGCCACTGCACTCCAGCCTGTGTGACAGAGCGAGACCTTGTCTCTAAAAAAAAAAACAGTGAATGTTTTAAACTGAATGATAATGTAAATATTATACATCGAACTTATGACATGGGAAAATTAAGAAGCATAAATAGGCCGGGCGCGGTGGCTCACGCCTATAATCTCAGCACTTTGGGAGGCTGATGCGGGCGGATCATGAGGTCAGGAGATCGAGACCATCCTGGCTAACACGGTGAAACCCCGTCTCTACTAAAAATACAAAAAAATTAGCCGGGCGTGGTGGCGAGTGCCTATAGTCCCAGCTACTCAGGAGGCTGAGGCAGGAGAATGGCATGAGCCCGGGAGGCAGAGCTTGCAGTGAGCTGAGATCGCACCACTGCACTCCAGCCTGGGCGACAGAGTGAGATTCCGTCTCGAAAAAAAAAAAAAAAGAAAGAAAAAAAATAAAAAAGAAGCATAACCAGGTGCAGTGGCTCACACCTGTAATCCCAATACTT